GTATTCGTCATTGTGGCTTTCATATTATCTTTTCACTTCTCTTTACTATACTTTTGCATAATAGCTGTCTAACAAGTTTTTATGGAAATAAATTTATTGCAAACAAAAAAGGAAATAGCTGTTTATGATAAAATTTGTATAGAAATGCAAGGAGAAAAACAAATCACTCAACTGCTTTTCAACACGACGAAAAGTGGGTTAAGGTCTCAAAATTCTTTAAATTTTAAAATACCGATTTATCGGTAATCGAGGTTTTTTTGGATCTGCTTCTTTAAGAAAAAAAAAAACAAAACACACACACACAAACCAGCGAACTTCAGACGCTCTTACGACACCTAGCTATATTCACTGGGAACGCAATCTAACGTCACCAAGGCCCACCTCCCGGGCCCTAGAAATCGCTCTCTGGGAACAAGCTGGGGACTTTGATTTTGCTAGCCCTGCCCCTCTGAGCCCTTCACCAAACTTCCGCGCGGGGGCGCCCGCCCCACCTCCCGCCGGGGCTCAGCACGCGGCCTTCTCCCAGCCAAGAGCCCCGTCATAGGTGGGCGCCGACCCCGAGCCGATCTCGCTTTATTAAATTACAGAAATCGGTATTCAAAAAAAAAAAAAAAAAAGGGCGGGGAGGACACTCCCTCTTCTCTGTTCCCACACCCTAGCTGATTCCCAGGTTTCGGGAAACTCCACAGGAAACGGAAATGGTCTCTCCCAGGCCAGCGCGCGCGCCGGGTTGCATCACCCGCCTCGCACGGGCCGGCGGGGCGGGGGTTTGGTGGCTGCCCTCAGTATTGCCTGCACAAATATCTACCAGGTCTGCGACGAATAGCTCCAGCAACTTCGCACCGTGTTTTCCACTCAGCCTACCGACAGGCACTGTGCAGATTCAAGCGGAGAGATGTCCAAGCAGTGAGGCCGCTGCTGCACCGGCCATCCTGAGCCCCTACTCGGCCTTCCCGTCTCCGCTTCCCCGCCCCGCACTAGGACCCCTGCAGATGATCAGGCGGCAGCCGGGGTGATTTCCTTCCTCTTTTGGCAACATGGCGGGCGGAGAAGCTGGAGTGACTCTAGGGCAGCCGCATCTTTCGCGTCAGGATCTCACCACCTTGGTGAGGTTTTGCTTGGGGAGGATGCAGAGTGACGTGCAGTGTTTTAAAATATATTTCATTGCAGGATGTTACCAAGTTGACGCCACTTTCACACGAAGTTATCAGCAGACAAGCCACAATTAACATAGGTAAGAGTAACTTAAGAGACCTAACCTTGGTCACATGAATTAATTTTTTGAACTTTGTCCATAGGTACAATTGGTCATGTAGCTCATGGGAAATCCACAGTCGTCAAAGCTATTTCTGGAGTTCATACTGTCAGGTTCAAAAATGAACTAGAAAGAAATATTACAATCAAGCTTGGATATGCTAATGCTAAGGTAAGCTGTGTACTGTGGAACGAGAAACTAACCAAATCAAAATCTTTTTTTATTGAAATTTTAGATTTATAAGCTTGATGACCCAAGTTGCCCTCGGCCAGAATGTTATAGATCTTGTGGGAGCAGTACACCTGACGAGTTTCCTACGGACATTCCAGGGACCAAAGGGAACTTCAAATTAGTCAGGTGACCTCTCTTTTGCTACAAACACTACACTTGTTAAGGCTGATTGTTATTTCTCAATCATTAGACATGTTTCCTTTGTTGACTGTCCTGGCCACGATATTTTGATGGCTACTATGCTGAACGGTGCAGCAGTGATGGATGCAGCTCTTCTGTTGATAGGTAAATACCTCACAATTGGTTTGGACAAATCATATATGCATCTTTTTTATTCTTCATCAACTAGCTGGTAATGAATCTTGCCCTCAGCCTCAGACATCGGAACACCTGGCTGCTATAGAGATCATGAAACTGAAGCATATTTTGATTCTACAAAATAAAATTGATTTGGTAAAAGAAAGTCAGGCTAAAGAACAATACGAGCAGATCCTTGCATTTGTCCAAGGTAAGAAGCCATAATATGAAATAAATCTATGATAATTTTGATCTTTCTAAATTTTGTCATATAGGTACAGTAGCAGAGGGAGCTCCCATTATTCCAATTTCAGCTCAGCTGAAATACAATATTGAAGTTGTTTGTGAGTACATAGTAAAGAAAATTCCAGTACCCCCAAGAGACTTTACTTCAGAGCCCCGGCTTATTGGTAAGTGATAGGATTTGCCTTTAACTCTTAATAACAGAACTGACTTTAATTTGTTTTATTTTAGTTATTAGATCTTTTGATGTCAACAAACCTGGCTGTGAAGTTGATGACCTTAAGGGAGGTGTAGCTGGTGGTAGTATCCTAAAAGGAGTATTAAAGGTAAAATGGGTTTTGGTTGTTGTGATTTTGGGAGTAATTCTAATTACTAATTATATGTTTACAGGTGGGCCAGGAGATAGAAGTAAGACCTGGTATTGTTTCCAAAGATAGTGAAGGAAAACTCATGTGTAAACCAATCTTTTCCAAAATTGTATCACTTTTTGCGGAGCATAATGATCTGCAATATGCTGCTCCAGGCGGTCTTATTGGTAAGGATTTTTTTCTCATCTCTTTTAATTTGAATTGAGCTATATACATCTTATTTTTATATAGGAGTTGGAACAAAAATTGACCCCACTTTGTGCCGGGCTGACAGAATGGTGGGGCAAGTACTTGGTGCAGTCGGAGCTTTACCTGAGATATTCACAGAATTGGAAATTTCCTATTTCCTGCTTAGACGGCTTCTAGGTGTACGCACTGAAGGAGACAAGAAAGCAGCAAAGGTAAATGCTTTTTTAAAAATTCCTGTTTCTAAGGGGTTTATTTTTCCCTAATTTATTTTTCTAGGTTCAAAAGCTGTCTAAGAATGAAGTGCTCATGGTGAACATAGGATCCCTGTCAACAGGAGGGAGAGTTAGTGCTGTCAAGGCCGATTTGGGTAAAATTGTTTTGACCAATCCAGTGTGCACAGAGGTAGGAGAAAAAATTGCCCTTAGCCGAAGAGTTGAAAAACACTGGCGGTAAGTTTGTTAGTCTTTGCCACTGTCTAATTGATTTATGATTTCTTTTATTTTCATTTTGCAGTTTAATTGGTTGGGGTCAGATAAGAAGAGGAGTGACAATCAAGCCAACAGTAGATGATGACTGAAGAATACCAGTTAAATAATACATTCGGATGGATTTGGAAGTTGGAATTCCTCTTAACAACCAAGGGGTTTATTTTCAAAGCAATATTGGGGAATTGATTTCACAGTTCGTTACCTTAGTAGGTAACGGTAAGGTTATTCTCTTTTTTTTTTTTTTTTTTTTTGGTTATGAAAACTTAGGGACTAAAATTAATATAAAAATTGGCATAATGTTGGATTGAATCTACATTTTGGCAGAAGTTAAACATTCCCACATAATGTCAAAATTATACATCATGCAGTTCTGTTTTTTTGTTTGTTTTATTTTGTTTTGTTTTTGAGTCTGGCTCTGTCACCCAGGCTGGAGTGCAGTGGCGTGATCTGCAACCTCTGCCCCCCGGGTTCAAGCGATTCTCCTGCCTCAGCCTCCCGAGTAGCTGAGATTACAGGTGCGCGCCACCACACTTGGCTAATTTTTGTATTATTAGTAGAGACGGGGTTTCAGCATGTTGGCTAGGCCGGTCTCTCCTGACCTCAGGGTGATCAGCCCACCTCGGCCTCACAAAGTGCTGGGATTACAGGCGTGAGCCACCTTGCCCAGCCCACATCATACAGTTTGAAATGAAACTTTGCCACAACCAGCCTTTGCTGTAGCACACACATATATCACTGAACCTGTTTGAAATAAAGTTTTTTTTCTTTTTCATGATTCGTCTTTGAGTACCTCCAGGCTGAAAGACTGTTGTACCAGTAAAAACTTAAAGGCACAAATTCTCCTTGAAGACCTTCTCCCTTTTATGTGGCCCCATATTTTATGTTGCTTTATCTTTGAAATTTTGCATGAAAAGGAAATGAATGGATTCGAATGAAATTGTCCTTTAGAGCATGATTACTTGTTCCCATGGACAAATATTTTTCTCCCCTTGCTCTTCCTGGCCTGAAACACGGGAAACCAGAGTCAAAAGTTATCTCCCTCTCCCTGTGATGCCTTGAGATTTTTTTCTGCGTTGTTTAATGCCTGAAATCCAAGTCTTCCTCCATGGGAAAATACTGTTATACCAAATAATTCTAGATGAGTAACAAAGATCTTTTTAGGCCTTCATTTTATGTTTTTTCTTAACTGTTATATTATGATTGTGACATAGATTATACTACTACTAATTTTTGGATGTTTCAAAAGGTCAAGAAGTAAAAGATGTTAGAAAGCAATGAGTGAGTCCTTTTGATTTTTAACTTATTCCCCATGTCCCTATACTTCGTGTGCTTTTCCTTTTTTTTTTTGAGACGGAGGCTCACTCCGTCACCTAGGCTAGAGTACAGTGGCACGATCTTGGCTCGCTGCAACCTCTGCCTCCCTGATTCAAGTGATTCTCGTGCTTCAGCCTCCCATGTAGCTGATATTACAGGCACTTGCCACCATACCCGGCTAATTTTTGTATTTTTAGTAGAGATGGGGTTTCACCATGTTGCCCAGGCTGGTCTTGAACTCCTAACCTCAGGTGATCCGCCCGCCTCTGCCTTCCAAAGTGCTGGGATTACAGGCGTGAGCCACTCTGCCCGGCTTATTTTTCTTTATGTTTTTGCTTCGTAAGAGGTTCTGTTGAGCAGTGATTTGCAACTCTTGCTGACGTTGCTGGGGAAGCTTTAAAAAAAAAAAAGATGCCCCACAGAGATTCTGATTTTAATTGTTCTGATTTAATTGGCTTGGAGTAGAATTCAGGCATTGATATCTTTAAAAACTCCCCAGTGTTGAGAAACAAATTTAGAGAGTTGAGAAGTAGGTATATTAAATTACAGAATCTTACTGAGTTTTGGTAGACTGATAATACAATTTGCTTTGCTTTTCTTAAATTTGCATTGAGATGGGATTTGAAGCATATTGTGCTCTTGTGAATGTTGAAGTTGCATTGTAGAAGTTTAGAAGCTCTGGCTATGGGTTGCCTAAATTGATGTTTTGAGGAAGCATATTAATGTTATAAACTTCGCTGACTTTGAAGGTTGTGTTGTAGCATGAGGAACACAAATAAAACAATTCTAAATCAAACTAATTTTATATCTAACATGTCCCCATGTGTTTTGT